TTGCAAGGTTGTAGTGAGGATGAAGTGAGGAGTATTTGAAACACCTAGCGTGGTGCCTTATAGCCAGGAAGAACTCAATTCAAGACTTGCTATTATTGTTAGTTTTAGACAAATACTAGACAAGGGTGTACTTTGTTCCCATTTGTTCATGTGCCACTTGATCCTTAGAAGCAGCCACTGGTCTCAGTCACCTTGACGGAACGAAATGTCGACTTCCTCTGGGTCCTCTGGCTGTCTACAGAGCAAAGAAAGGCACAGGCCCGCCACTGATTTCCCTGCTCCCTCATTTGTGCCTCCTGACTGGAACCAAATGTTCCAAAGCAGGGAGTGTTAGGCTGAAAGGACTCAGATAACTGCATTTCTTCTGTTTCTATAGCCATAGTCGCAACGAATTTCCAGTATCTTTTAAAACTAGGATTGACTCTCTCTCCCGGAGCGAGATGATATAAATGACACTCGGCTTGTACAAATCAGCATTGTGTAGCCACACAGCCCATAAGAAAGCCATGGGAGAACCCGGACCACCAACTCCCTAAACTTGCACCGCTGGTATTCCTCTTCAGGCCTGCTTCTCTATTCATAAAAGGAACGGAGTTGCACCAAAACGCTCTCTCAAATCCTCTCCTGCCGCCCCAAGTTAAAAGAAAAAAAAGGAGAGCCGGGTGGGTGGCTCACACCTATAATCCAGCACTTTGGGAGGCCGAGGCAGGAGGATCGCTTGAGCCCGGGAGGTAAAGGTTGCAGTGAGCCAAGATCGCTACCACTGCACTCCAGCCTGGGCGAGAGTGAGACCTTGTCTCACATACCATAAAAAAAAAAAAAAAAAAAAAAAAAAAAAAAAAAAGAGGAAAAAAAAGGCCATTTATTTCCTTCCATATGGACTAAAGAAACGCCCGGGCGTGAACGCGGAACACCGCCGGGTAGCCAGGCCTCCGGGCTGCCACCACTTGCGGGCCGGCGTGGCGGGGCGGGGCGGGGGCTGGAGCACGGCCCGGAGCGTGCCCACGCTGCCCCGCCTCCAGCCGCTGCGCCGCAACGCAGTGGGCTCGCGGCCGCGAGCAACAGGCCGTGCCGGGTGAGTGGGGCGCTCTCGTGGGCATCCCAGCGCCGGGGCAGGCCGGGTAGTGCCCGATCCCGCGGGGCGCGCGCTGCTGCTTTAGGCACCCGGGCTCGGGTGCGGGTCTGGGAGACCTGTCGGTCGGCGAGAAGCCTCGGTGGCCGGCGCTGTGGTTGCGGGACCTGGGACGCGCTCCCAGGCGTCCCACCTCCCCGGAGACTGGGGCAGGGTGGGTGGGGCCCGGATCTAGGGGTAGGGTCGCGGAAGCCTTGGTTACAGAGAGTCGCACACGTGGCCTGCTAATGGTCGCGACACCGGTGACGAGCGCACGGAAAGTTTGGAGGCTTAGCAAGGAGGGTGGTGCCGGCCTCCGCCCGGTGGTGGCAGAACTGCCTGTGCGAGCACGGCTTCCACGTGGGCTGCGCCGCCGGGCGTCATGTCGGGCCTAAGAGACACGCTCTACAGCTGTGAAATCTGAAGTTCAGGTGTGTGGGGAGAAGGGCAGCTGCATTACATCATATGCTTCCAATTCATTTACCAGCAAATAATTCCGCAACGATTGGCCGACAGCTGGGTTGTCCAACAGGTTACTGAGACCAGGTTATTCACTGTTTTCAGGAAGGATAGACTGGGAGGAAGAGGATCTGATTTCGCCACTCATTAGCTGTAAATCTGGTGCCTCGGGTTTCATGTCACTGGGCTCATCTTTGAGCAGAGGAACCTGATTTACTCAGCTTCTTCTGCTGGTACTGGTTTTTGCCTCCTGGACATCAAGCTTTGTAACCTCATGGTCACGAAAATACATTGAGGTATAGTCCGTTTCCTCTCTAAAATCAGACTAACCTAACCATGTGTGTTTTGTTCTTTTGGTAGGTTTGCATTTCCTTACTGCTTTGTCTTGAAGACAGAACGATGCCAAAGAAAGCAAAGCCTACAGGGAGTGGGAAGGAAGAGGGGCCGGCTCCCTGTAAGCAGATGAAGTTAGAAGCAGCTGGGGGGCCTTCAGCTTTAAACTTTGACAGTCCCAGTAGTCTCTTTGAAAGTTTAATCTCGCCCATCAAGACAGAGACTTTTTTCAAGGAATTCTGGGAGCAGAAGCCCCTTCTCATTCAGAGAGATGACCCTGCACTGGCCACATACTATGGGTCCCTGTTCAAGCTAACAGATCTGAAGAGTCTGTGCAGCCGGGGGATGTACTATGGAAGAGATGTGAATGTCTGCCGGTGTGTCAATGGGAAGAAGAAGGTTTTAAATAAAGATGGCAAAGCACACTTTCTTCAGCTGAGAAAAGATTTTGATCAGAAAAGGGCAACGATTCAGTTTCACCAACCTCAGAGATTTAAGGTAACCAGTTTCCCCATTGCAGAATCCTCATAGCCGACCCTTTCTTTTTTCCTTTTTTGTAAAGGATGAGCTTTGGAGGATCCAGGAGAAGCTGGAATGTTACTTTGGCTCCTTGGTTGGCTCGAATGTGTACATAACTCCCGCAGGATCTCAGGGCCTGCCGCCCCATTATGATGATGTCGAGGTAAGAGATGGAGAAAATTGCCCCATGTTGGGCTCTGATGCTCCTGGGCCTTGTGGGTCTCTAGGTTTTCATCCTGCAGCTGGAGGGAGAGAAACACTGGCGCCTCTACCACCCCACTGTGCCCCTGGCACGAGAGTACAGCGTGGAGGCCGAGGAAAGGATCGGCAGGCCGGTGCATGAGTTTATGCTGAAGGTATGTGATAACCGTTGTGGGCACCTCATTGTACTTCTCTACCCTTTCCTATTCCTTCCTTTAGCCGGGTGATTTGTTGTACTTTCCCAGAGGAACCATTCATCAAGCGGACACTCCTGCGGGGCTGGCCCACTCTACTCACGTGACCATCAGCACCTACCAGAACAAGTAAACACTGCCTCCCAGCTGCACATGCTAGGGGTTTTTTTTTCCCCCTTGGTGCATATCCTAGTTCATGGGGAGATTTCCTTTTGGATACCATCTCGGGGCTTGTATTTGATACTGCAAAGGAAGACGTGGAGTTACGGACCGGCATACCCCGGCAGCTGCTCCTGGTAAGGAGTAAAGGCAGGTAGGAATGAAGGATATCTGGGCCAGGACTCACTTCTGTGTTCCTAGCAGGTGGAATCCACAACTGTTGCTACAAGACGATTAAGTGGCTTCCTGAGGACACTTGCAGACCGGCTGGAGGGCACCAAAGAACTGCTTTCCTCAGACATGAAGAAGGATTTTATTATGCACAGACTCCCCCCTTACTCTGCGGGAGATGGGGCAGAGCTGTCAACACCAGGTGGAGCTTGCTGTTTTCTTCTGGGTGGTCAGAAGGTCGGCTTTCTCTCTTTGGGGTTTTCTAGGTGGAAAGTTACCGAGGCTGGACAGTGTAGTGAGACTGCAGTTTAAAGACCACATTGTCCTCACAGTACTGCCGGATCAAGATCAATCTGTGAGTATCCAAGAGGAGGAGATTTCCTGTCTGATGGCCTAATGCATTTATTTTTTCCCCAAAGGATGAAGCTCAAGAAAAGATGGTGTACATCTATCATTCCTTAAAGAATAGTAGAGAGACACACATGATGGGAAATGAGGAGGAAACAGAGGTTTGTTTCAACTGAAAACAAATGCCTATCCTATATATTTTGACAAATAAATTTATCCTTTCAGTTTCATGGACTTCGCTTCCCTTTGTCACATTTGGATGCACTGAAGCAAATTTGGAATAGTCCAGCTATTTCTGTCAAGGACCTGAAACTTACTACAGATGAGGAAAAGGAAAGCCTGGTATTATCCCTCTGGACAGAATGTTTAATTCAAGTAGTCTAGTGCCTTTGCAGAATCAAATGCCTACTATTTTATATGCATATATTAAAAGAAAAGCAAAGACCTGAGCCGAGGAGAGGATGAATTCAAGTTTCCTTACCTGCGTATCTACTAACAAACATGAGACCTCCCTGTTACAGGTGGTCAGTTGGCCAAATGTACTAACGGGCACATGAAAGAAAGAACAGCAAATTACCAAGTGTCTCAGAAAATGACAAAACCATATTTTGACAAGTTTATTTAATCCAGTGTGGTAGAAAAGGCACAATTCCAATGTATCATTTAGAATTGAATGTCATTAACCTGGCTTTGTTCTTTGGAAGAAACAACTTCTTTAAAGAGCTTCTTTGGCTCTAGAAAAATTTCAAACAATTAAAATAAGAAAAAATTTTAAACTGGTTTTTTATAATGAAAATATACATACCTTTGTGTATAGACAAGCCCATGCCCATTAAAATAAAGTTATCCTGTAACATAAATTTTATTAAATAATACTTCCCCACAGATGAGAGGCACGCAACACCTATGGACAAAAGGGAGTTACAGAGGCTGCTTAAAAGATGGAGAAAAGCCTGAGATTGAAGGAGGAAAAAAACCCAGTATTTAAAGTCTATAAAAAATACTCAAAATAGTGGGTCTTCGAGTTTAAAATAGTCATTGTTATTTTACATTCTAAAGTGCATGTAGGTTGATATTTTTTAAAATATCATTGGAGAATTTAATCTTTCTTTATAAAAATAGAGCATTTTTCTGCTTTCTGGCAAAAGTTGGGGATAAAAGGAAAAAAAGTTGTCAAAATGTAATTTTCAGTCCAATTCACCAGGAAAACATGCTTGTGAATTGTGCAGTAAAAGGTGGTAATGACTACTGGAAGCTAAGTCAAAGGTGATTTCCTACCTGATTTTACTTACTTAAATAAAAGTTACTTACAATGGGAGTGAAAAACTGAGGTTTCTGTTATTTAGTAGAGAAATCAACTCCACGTTTACTTAAAGAGATGGTAAGGTCAAGGTTCAAATGCTACTGTGTTTTAATTTGGATATTTGAAATTTCTCTTGAGGCAAAAAAAAAAAAAAATTGATGCCTCTCCTTAAATCTAGGATGAAGTGTCAACATGGAGACAGGTAACCACTGTTATAGAGTCTTGTCACCTAAAGGGATGTCTTGGTTAACACGTAACAGTGCAAGTTTGGCCATAGGTTATTTATTTGTACTTTTTTAGTTTGAAGGACTGAGGAAACAATAGCTACAGAAAATACTTCTTGTGCCTTATTCCTAACAAAGCTGAGGTCCCTGCCTGGGGTTAGTTACAAGTATAAATACTTAACGAGGTGCGTTCATTATAAAAGCCTCAGTATAGAAACCTTAAAGTTTATCTAGGAAAGTTTAGTATATTTTCAGGTGTTGCTAAAAAATTACTCATCTGTTTGCAAAAGTATGACTTGACCTATAGAAATCTGTTTCTTTATGCTTTGTACTCATACAAGCATCTAGGTAGGATATTAATAAATAATACAGGATAATAGCATCACCAGTGTCCAATAACGGGCCATCAGGAACAGGATTCACGTTTGGTGGATATGAGAGAAAATAAACACTTCAGGAAACTTGCTCACCACAGCTGGAGATCAGGAATAGAACCTTTCCAAGATATCATAATATTTTCTTTATAGGAACACTGAGTAATGGCAAGAATATTTTGAGCTTTTCCATGGTTAAGAGCGATAGTCTCAGAGGCTGGAGAAAATGTTCATTCTGCTCAGTGATCCAGGAGTGTGAGGACAGTAGCTTCCTTTCCACGTCCACAAGACAATGACAGATGTGTTTCCTTCTTTGCTCTTTCTAGGGATCTTTCTAGGGATGTTGATTCTCTCACAATATTTCAATGTCCCATTTCTGTGTTTCTTCTCCCTCCAGGGGCTGATTTACAATTACATGAGTCTTGTCACAATAATTTCCTCCTAAAATAGAAATTCCAAAAGAAAAGATTATTTGTTCAGGCAGGTGCTTAGCAATTTCACAATTTTCACAAGCTTCTGTTCAGCTCACCATTTCGGTGGATGAATGTGTCATTTACAAAGAAGTCTGAAATGGGAAGCTGAGTTTGAACAGGCTTAGCCATTATTCACCTCAAATTGGACCTTATTATGACTCAAATTGAAATACTAAAAGGTATAATACATGATTGTATAAGTGGCGTGCCTTAATGTGATTCTTTAGAACAAAGTGCTCTTGAGAGAACTCTGGCTGAATGTCAGGTACTGTGTTTTTGTTTCTACACCAACAAAACTGTGACTAACCCAATTAAAGCAACAGCCATGAATAATATTGGCCCTGACCTTGCTGAATTCAAAAACAAGGTTAATTGATACCTACCATAAATTCTACCTGAGGGTTTTTAAGGACCATGGCAATTCCTGGCAAAAAGCTAGAGATGTTTCTAAGAAACAGATGACATTCATTTCATGGTTTATGGTGCTTGAAATTTAGAACTGTTCTGAGTTCACGTAGCAAATGAAAGTTTTACAACTGTACTAATGAACAAAAACCCTAAGCTTTGTTGTTTGGCTTTTTCTGCTAATTGTTTTGTTTGTAAAACTGCCTATCTTAATTTTCTTCAAGCATAATTTTAAATGACTTAACATTTCTCTTATACATAAGGATGTCCTTTACCCAAAATGAGGAGATTTGGAACTGAAACTAATATCCAGGGACACAACATTGGGTATCATCAAAGGCCCACCTTTAACATCAAGGACAAGTTGATCACTGAGATAAGAGCTGATAGTTCCATTTTTATTCAGTCTCCACTTCTGCCTGAATTGCCCATGTTCAGTCCATAGAGCTACTTTAGCTCCAGGTGTGTCCCGGCCACCAATCACATCAAGACATGTATCACTGGCCTAAAAGGGTTAAGAAATGATTAATTGGCAGTAGTATGTTTGCTAAAGTAAGTTGAATTAGGTCCCTTTTATCTTAGGTAAACAAGTCATAGACATGAAGTGTGTGTGTGTCTTATCTAAAAAAATACTATATAGTATAATTTCAGTAAGCCTTTTTTAATGTCTTCTTTACGGCTGTGGGTAGGAGATGGTACAGAAATAAACCAACTGAAATAGAGGTACTTGTTTTTAATAGGATGTCTACATCTGACAACAGATGTTCAATAAAGATTTGGTGAATTGGAATTAAATGTTAAATCCCTGTTTGCTTAAAACGTATTATGTTGAGCTTGGTTTTCTTATGAAAACATTGCATGATGGGCTAAAGATATCCAGACAATAATTACTTTTAAAAGTTTTTCATTTTTGAAGCATGAGAAAAAGTAGATAATCCATTGGTGATACAATAAAACACAGTTTGAATGTTTTTAAAGTAGTGTTCTATTCCCAATGCATTAA